CAAACTGTGCCATAGGTATGAAATGCACGCTTTGTTCGAGGTTGTACGGGGCACTGACCGGAACTTTACACTCCAGGATCGTTTCGAAAAATGCTTATTCAATCCACAGTTTAAGTTATGCAATAATTCGCTTAAAAGTATGTGTTCAACGGACAAGAGAAGTTGAAGGTAAGAATTTAATACTAAAGGAAGTAGGTTTGGGAAAGATCAAATGGGAGAAAAGTCTGCTCTGAATCAAAAGTCGGAAAATACCCTGTCCGATGAGAAACAGGAGGCTGGCAAAGTGGGAAAGGAAGGGTGCGGACAGCGCGCGGAGGCGCAGCTGTTGGTGAGACCAGCCGAGAAGGCTGCCAAGGGAGGTAGAGACGGAGGAGGACCGGAATGTCGGCCACGGTTCAACCCAGGGGCCAGCCCGCCTCGGAAAGTCCTGGGGCGGAAGGGCGAACTAATCGTCCCCCTAAAACACAGCGTAGACCCACGCGGCGCCTGCTCTAAAGCTGGCCGCTCCCCGATCGCCGCCGCTGAGCGCGCGTCCTCTCCAGGGGAAGCGAGGGCCGGCGCGTGTCCCGCCCGCCCCCGCCAGCTGGGCCGCCGGATCCCACCCGCCGCCGCCGCCTTCCTCCCGCCTCGGCCGCCCGCCCCCGCTCACTTTTACGCGGTTGAGTCCGGCCTCCAGCCGGAGCTGTTGAACCACTTTCTTCATAGCGGCGACGCTGGAGGAGCCAGACATGGTGCACGCGACGGCCGGGCCGATTCGTGGGTCGGTGGGTCGTGGGCCGTGGGTCGGCGGGGCCAGACAACTCAGCGGCGCGCGGCGGGGGCGGGGCTCCGAACTTTGTCTCTAAGTTTCCGGTTCTGTGCTCAGCGGCTCCACCCTCGGTGCGCATGCGCGCCTTGCCAGCCCTCTGTTCCAGCTCCACACCCGGCCCCGAGCGCGAGCCTGGAGGAGGGGGAGGAGAAGGGGCGGAGCAGTCGGTGGGCGCGGCGGCTGCTGGAGGCTAGCGCGACCCGACTCTTAAGTTTTCTTTTCCTCTCCAGAGGGGCCGATTAGGGAGAGGTAAGGAGAGAGCTTACCGTTAGCCGCGAAGAGTGTTTTCCTTTTTATTTCTTGAACAAATCAGAGACCAGAAATGAGTGGAATGCTATCTTAAGCCAAAAAAAACTATTATAATTTTTATTTAGTACTACTTAAATGAAGAAAGATAAAAAAAGAAACAAAATTCCAATTGATAATTATCCCATTCAGACATTAGTGAATATGTCACTCAATCCAAGTCGACCTTCCTCATCAGAGGTAAGAAAATCTTTTTATACTAAAATATAAGAATTTTAACCGATGTTCTTCTCAATTTATTCAGTTGGTGGAACTTCATGTTTTTTATGTCCCTGAAGGATCATGGAACTATAAGCTAAATACCATTTCAACAGAAGTTGTTAACAAATTCATTTCAGCTGGATTTCTAAGGCAAGTGTTGTGTAGTCATGTAACAATATGCCTTATATTATAAGGCAATTTTATAATATTTCAGAGTATCTCCTCAACTTACTTTACGAGCCCTGAGGGAGCGTCTTGGTGAGTTCCTGGGTGAAGATGCTATTGCAGAAAAATTTTTATTTCTGAAATGCATTGGAAATAATTTAGCTGTGGTAAGTTTTCTTTTTTTTTCTTTCTGATTGAGGCTTTAATTTTTTTCTCACTACTTATTTCTAGGTGAAGGAAAAGCAAGAATCAGAACTGAAACTCAAATCATTTGCTCCTCCATATGTATGTAATGTGACATTTTAAACTTATGCTAAAACTAACTTTTAAAATTTCCTATATGTTTTAGGCTCTTCAACCAGAATTATATTTGCTTCCTGTAATGGACCATTTAGGAAATGTTTATTCACCATCAACAGTTATTTTAGATGAGCGGCAGACTAATAATGGTGTTAATGAGGCTGATGGAACAATCCACAGACCAATTAGTGTAACTTTGTTCAAGGAGGAACTTGGAAGAGATCCCAGTTTGTTAGAAAACACTTTGAAAGAGCTTCCTAACAAGAATCAGGAAGAAGGTGATTTTAAACTGGAATGGGAAAAAGAAAGACTTTATTTGCTGTGGATGACCATCAACATCAGCTGGGGGAAAAGCCACTGCAGAAAAAAGCCAAATTGCAAAAAATCAAATTGGAAATTCTGAGTTGCCAGGATCATTGGAAGATTCAAATAATGATTGCTTTGGCACTAAAAAAAGGTAATTAGTATAGATGCTGATTCCACATGCCATAATGACTTTCAAACCTGTCATTTCCTTTAAGTCAGTGTCTTTGGGAAAATGAAGATGATACAGCTATCAGTAGAAGACAGGACAATCAGGTACTATTTAAAATTTTTTGTTTAAACATGGTCCGATCTTACTCATTTTCACGTTTGCTTACAGACAGCTGAAAAAGAGTACATCACCCTACCAGATCACCCTTCACTTCCTTGTCAACCTGTTCTTTCTTCAGGAATAACTGATATATCTTTATTACAAACTGAAAGTAAGTATAGTGCAATCGTAAGTACAGATGATACATTGATGAATATGAGTTATAATCTCTTTAGGAGAGAAGATTATCAAACAAATGAAACAAGTAAAGGAAGAAAGAAGGTATCTGGAAAGAAATAGAGAAGAACTAGTAAAAACGGTTGAAAAGCTATTTGAACAAAGCAAATTAAAACGATATCATGGTAAAGTTTATTACATACCTTTTATCACTATATTTTTTTTTTTTTTTTTTTTTTTTTTTTATAGCCTACAATGGTTGGAAGAAAAAATACTTGGAAACAAAGAAAGTCACAGCATCAATGGAGGAGGTTTTAACAAAACTTCGAGAAGATTTGGAACTCTACTATAAAAAACTGCTCATGCAACTTGAAGCCAGGGAGATCAAGATGAGACCAAAGAATCTGGCAAACATCACAGACTCCAAGGTATTACTAAATGTATCCCCCTTCCGTTAGAGTATACTAAATAAATATCTATCTATCCACACAGAATTACCTAATAATCCAGATCACTGAGGTACAGCATGCAATTGACCAGCTTAAGAGAAAACTAGATACTGACAAAATGAAACTCATAGTAGAAGTTAAGGTAATTTACATTTTTCCTAATCAGATTATTATCCAGCTTATGTGCTTTTTTGTATTCTCTGTAGTTGCTAGAAGTGTGCCTGGCTAGGAGGTCTACAGAAGATTTTGTTTATGATGAATCAGCCAAGTCAAAAGGTAATGGCAATGGAGGAGAAAAGTACATCCTTTTAGAGTCTTACCAGTTAATGTCTGATTATAGGGAGCATTGGCTGCTGCAATACATTCTGACCAGATCTGACTTTGTTCATCATAAGACATCACAAAGAGGAAGTCACAAGCATCTGCGATTCCAGTATAATTATAGCATCTTCTGTCTATGTTCTTTGGAGACCAAGCTACATCAAAGGTTACCTGTGGAAAAAAATCTTACTATTTTATGTAATATGATCACGTGTGCATATTACGTCAGATTTTTAAAATTATATATATTTTTTACCTTATACTACACAAGGAAAAGGAACTGCTTACAGTATATGAATGTAGGGTTTGACACACATAGAACTTGAACCATTCTAAGAAATATTTTTTGCTTACACTTGACTGAGTCAGACATATATTTGGACATACAATGACCAGGAGCAAGACACTATATAGAAGATGGCCTTCAAACTCAAAATGTCTTCAAACGCTAGGCTGGTACCTCAGCTGATTAAAAGAAGCAGGTATAATGACAACAGGGTATGGTGATGCCCCTGAGCAACTAGAGAGTAAAGGCACACTAAAAGAATTCAAATACAAAAGTTTTTAAAATATTGTGCAGGTTAAATATGTCACCTGTTGGCACAACCTGACTGGGTTGGGAGTTTCAGCCTGATTCACAATCACCTTATATGGTAGATTTGGCCCAATATTACAGTTAAGACAATAGTGGTGTCTTACGGCCTACAGGTATAGATTAATCAAGTCAAAATGTTGAATAAATCATTTAAATGATCTTATTTTACGGAAATATTCAAATAAATGTTGAGTATTATCTTTCTTTTTTGGGGGGGATGGAGTCTTGCTCTGTCACCCAGGGTGGAGTGCAGTGGCGCAATCTCAGCTCACTGCAACCTCTGCCTCCTGGGTTCAAGTGATTCTCCTGCCTCAGCCTCCCACATAGCTGGGATTACAGGCATGCGCCACCACGCCCAGCTAATTTTTTTGTATTTTTAGTAGAGACAGGGTTTTGCCATGTTGCCCAGGCTGGTCTCAAACTCCTGACCTCAGCTGATCTGCCGATCTCAGCCTCCCAAAGTGCTTACAGGCGTGAGCCACCACACCCAGCCTTATCTTTCATTTTGAATAGTGAGCCAGCCTTCAACAAGAATGTGTCTCTTTATGTTTATTGCCTTAACCAAATATTAATTAGCCTTATTTTATACATGTACAAATGTTCTAAAACTTCATTAAAGGTTGTTTTCCCCCCTTAATTAGGCACTCAATAAACACTGATTATTTTAAAAACTGAGATACTTTAGGTAACATTTTTATACTTTGAACAATTTATTCTAGCAAAACTCTTTTTAGGACTTCTTCAAAGTTCCCTTTATAATTCCGTGAATATTAGCACTTTATAATTATAAGCTTTGCTCAGTAGTTTTCCAACAAAATAAGTTATGAAATAAAATTATTACATATTTGTTCCTATTTTATCACTGCCTCTTATTACAAAATGAGAGGTATATTATAGTAATAGAGAAAAATAAATGACTACCTCTAAGCAAGTAAATTTCCAATCCATTTTGTAAGAGTGTTTTCACCAGGATTT